CTCACGGAAACCTTGATTTCAGACTCATAGCCTGCAGAACTGCAGAAGAATAAATTTCTGTTGTTTAAAGCCACGCAGTCGTAGTAATGTGTTGTGGCCTCCCTAGGAAATTAACACAGTTGTGTTACATTTTGAGACATAGATAGCCCTCAACCGATCCTGTTAACCAGATGATAATCTTCAGCAATGCTCTTACCTGTTCTCACAGTAGGAGAGGAAAGACAAACAGGTTTCATCCACAGTGCCCATGGATTGCATCAGAATCATCCAAACTGTTCTCCTTGCTTCCTGCTCTGACCTCTTCCAGCCTGTTCACAACCAAGCACCTGGAGTGATCCCTGGAGGCTCCAAATCCTTCAGGGACTTTACGTGTCATGGACAATAAAAGCCAAAGGACTTCCAGTGCCCCACTATCCCACATGCAGCCTGAACCTCTATTATCTCTCTTACCATACTTCCCACTCTTCTAGCTATTCACTGCCTCTGCTCTAATCACTGCTTTTCTTTGAATACATCACGCACAGTCTTGCTGTATGGTCTTTGCACAAACTGTGCCCTCCGTCTGAACGGCTCCTCCAAAAATAGCTGCCTGGCTAACTCCAACATCTTTCTCAACTATTGCTTTCCAATGAGGGCTACTCTGACCATGCTATTGTAAAGTGCAATCCAATACCCCATGCCCAGCACTGTGGATCTCCCTTGTCCTGCTATATTTTTCCATGGCATTTATTGCCTTCTAACATACCATATATTTTATTATGTGATGTTTAGTGTCACCCTTTCGTCATCCTGTGAAAAATCTACCCTCACAGGGTGAAGATTCTTGACTCTTTCATTCATTAACAAATTTTAGGAACACAGAACAGTGTCTGGTTCACAGTTAGTGCCCTACAAGTTTTGCTGAATGAATGAATAAGGGTAATGTGTATATCAGAGTAATGTAAGCATAACCAGGTAAGCGATGAGTACATGGTAGCAATGATCATAAAAGGATTCTATTATAAATTATCACTGGACTAAAAATGGCAGTCCTAGTACACAAGACACGTACTTGCCATCACTAAAACATTGCCTACCCACATGATGCCCTCTCTCCACAAAATTGATCCCTGGTGAGGAGTAACTATTGACCGCCCACTGAGTGGTGACTCCTTATGCTAAGCACCACGAATACAAGGGCAGGAGCAGGATTTTTGGTTGCACAGCCGGTGTTTCAGGCACCCATCCTCCCAGGGAACCCAAGAGAAGAGCCCTGTATCTCCTTAGTAAATGCAGAACCCAAGCTCCCAAGCCATTTTCCCCAGGCCATCCTAATGGCTCCCTCAGCCTTGATGGGAGAAGCCACGATGTTCCCACCCATCGCCTTTTAGTAGCCACAAGAACCTGCCCGCCCACCCACTGCACGCCCATTGGTTGGACAGTGGTAGAGGCGGGCCCTGACGAGCGCATGCTCAGAGGGAGAAGTCAGCGGAGAAGCTGGGAGCTCCTTTGGAGGCTGCGGTGTCCCTGACTCTCCTGAGGGGGGCTCACTAACGGGTGGGTCCCATGCCACAGTGTCTGAGGAGAAGCAGGAAGTGAGTCCCTGAGGAGACGCCGTGACCTGAGGGCTTCCCTTACTGAGGAGGCCTCGTGCTTCATCTGCCACAAGCGGTGCCCAGGCCGGTGGTGACAACTGGGACGATGCTCAGGCTTCTGAGACTTGCTTTGGCCTTCTACGGGAGGACGGCCGACCCTGCAGAGCGACAGGGCCCACAGCAGCAGGGCCTCCCACAAGGTATTCCTCTGTGTGTCCCCTTGTCCCCCACCTAATAATGTGACCTTGTTTCTTTATCTTGTAGGTGACACCCAGTTGACAACTGTGCAGGGAGTTGTCACAAGTTTCTGTGGTGATTATGGCATGATTGATGAGTCGATCTACTTCAGTAGTGATGTTGTGACTGGCAACGTGCCTCTAAAAGTTGGACAAAAAGTTAATGTGGTTGTGGAAGAAGATAAACCACATTATGGATTGAGAGCAATCAAGGTGAGATGTGCATGAGTTTGGGAATTGTGTCTTTTTGAAGTAAACTCTTTCCTAAATCTTACAGGTGGATGTTGTGCCTCGCCATCTTTATGGTGCTGGACCCTCAGACTCAGGAACCAGAGTTTTAATTGGATGTGTTACTTCTATAAATGAAGATAATATTTATATTAGTAACAGCATTTATTTTTCCATAGCCATTGTTTCTGAAGGTATGATTTATATTTTGAAATATATGATGTAAATGACACTCACATTTCTCCATGGCTGTTTTAGATTTTGTGCCTTATAAGGGTGACTTGTTAGAAGTTGAATATTCCACTGAGCCAGGCATCTCAAACATCAAGGCAACTTCTGTGAAGCCCATCCGTTGTATTCATACGGAAGAGGTAATTTCTTTCCTGTTGCTCCCGTCAGCAGTTCCATAATCATTTCCATTATTTATACTCACAGGTCTGCATTACTAGCGTACATGGAAGAAATGGGGTGATAGATTATACTATTTTTTTCACCTTGGATTCTGTGAAACTTCCTGATGGATACGTACCTCAAGTAGATGATATCGTCAATGTGGTCATGGTGGAGAGCATTCAGTTCTGCTTTATTTGGAGAGCGATTTCTATCACCCCAGTGCATAAATCGTAATGACAAAGCATTTTTATTCTGTTTATCTTTCCTTTTATGAGCAGTAAAGGGGCTGGTTTAACTTAAAAGGTTAGCTTAGTAAGCCTAAATAGTATTTTATATATGACTTTTCTGGCAAATCTAATTGAGACACTGGCCAGTCCAACTGGACCAGGAACCCAGCTTAGGGAAATAACTTATTAATTAAAAAGCATGCTAAATTAGCTTGCTAGTCACTGGAGGAAAGGAGTTCTTAATTAAAATGAACACGGCCATTAAATTTGAATTCCATATTTCCCATTAGCAGCAGCGGATTCCAGGATGACGGAGGCCTGGGACGGCCCAAAAGGGAACGTCGGAGCCAAAGCATTTAACTGAAAAGGCATCAGGGACAGCATGTTAAAGGCATGATTTAAAGTTACAATTTGACTTCAGTTTTGAGCCCCGTTATGCTGCCTGTACAACCTGTATTGTTCCATAGCCTCTTTCATCTTCTGTCACCCACATAACTTGCGGTGTTTGTTGTTTTACTTGTTCCTTCTTCCCCATGCTAGAATGTAAACTCCACAATGGCAGGATGTCTTTTAATCTGGTTTTTTTTTTTCTTTTTTCTTTCTTTTTTTTTTTCTGTTGTCATTAAAGCATCACCAAGCACTTAGAAGAGTGCCTGGCAGACTCAATGAGCAGATAAAATGTTATTAAGTTCAATGACTGAATGACTGGGCCAGCAATGATACTTACCTGTGGTTCATTCATCACTGGTTCCTTAGGAATAAAATTGTTGAGCAATGCACTAAGACCTCTCTGTTGATTTTTAAACAACACCAAC